GAAAATGGCTGCTTGATGGGGTTAAAACGCAGGAGAGGAATAGAACCCTTCCAACGGAATGGTTCCAGCCTTGTGACATGAGGAGACTGAAAGGGTATCCCAGAGGCAGGTCACTGGCCTTCCAGCTCCACCTGTGGGTGGCCTTGGCCAGGCAACTGCAAGAGTGCAGGGCCCCGGGGAGGTCGCACCTGGCAAGCGCTGAGGGAGGGTAAAGCGGAGAGGGGTGTGAGAAGAGAAAAACAACACAGAGCGTCCGAGCTATGTGAGGCGTGCGAGGTTAATCCGGCCCGGAGAGACAGGTCTATGCGGCTTCAGCGGTCCCCACCCATGCCTGGCAATTGTTTAAAGGCACTATTGCTCCGGACCCGCTGCCTTCACCCATGAACTTCCTTTCCTGGAATTATGATATAAAGAACAACGTACAGCCAATTAATAGCTTGTTATTTTCATGTAAATTCTTGGTGAGCTATTTAAGAACTGCCCCCCTCTTAAGCTTTATAAACCCACTTGTCACTGTTGCAAATCCTATGTTCAGGGCAACTTGAAGCTATGCTCCCGGGTTGCAATCTTCAAACTTGGCCCAAATAACCTCTCTACTTATATCAAGTTTGCCTCAGCTTTTTTTTTCTTCTAGGTCGACGGTTCCCGCCCCGCAAGGGTGCAGGGAAGGGGACGCCCGCACTTCCTAGTGCTCCCTTAGCTGGGGTCGAGCTGAGCGCCCCCCACCGAGCCCCAGGCGGCTCTGTGGAGAAGCCCCTCGGCCCCGGGTTCGGTCTGCACTGCCAGCCCCCAGTCCCCGGCGCGCAGGATCCAGCAGGGCCAGCGCCGGGCGGGCGAGAAGGCGAGAGAGCTAGGGCCGGGCGGGGAGGGCACCGGCAGGGGGCGCGGGTTCCCAGGACCGAAAAGGCGGAGCCTCCCACGCGCACTACGTGCTCCCTACGCGCATGCGTCCCGCCCACGCGCAGGCAGCACCTCGCCTGACTGGGTAGCGCTGCCACGTCGGGGCGGGGAAGAGCGTCGTCGCGTCCGGGTGACGTCTCCCGAGGGCGTCGGCAGGGTCGGCGGCGTCGGCAGCAGTGTCGACGGCAGCGGCGGCGGCGGGTGGGAAATGGCGGAGTATCTGGCCTCCATCTTCGGCACCGAGAAAGACAAGTGAGTGGGAGCCCCCCGCCGGGGGTTGGGCGTTTAATCTAGGTTACTTGTGTTTTCTTTTCAGGGAGACGTGGGGTTTTAGCTTCCAGGGAACAGGATCAACTCCTGAAAAATGAAGCTGATGGTTCATATTAACTTTAATTATTATTTAAGCTAGTAGTTTTTAAATAAGCTTTCTTTATTTTTAGATGACTTCCTAAAGATATGCTATTGTCTAATCAAGTTAAATAATCTCAAGACCTGTAAGTTTGCAAATATATATAATCACTTTCCTGCAAAATAATCAGCTCTCATTTTCCCTTACAGAGTCAACTGTTCATTTTATTTCAAAATTGGAGCATGTCGTCATGGAGACAGGTGCTCTCGGTTGCACAATAAACCGACGTTTAGCCAGGTTTGTTTGCCTTTTTTTCATGTAAATTATAAATAATATAAAGTTGTTGCGTTTTGTATTTCAGACCATTGCCCTCTTGAACATTTACCGTAACCCTCAAAACTCTTCCCAGTCTGCTGACGGTTTGCGCTGTAAGTTCATACAAGTTCCTTCCCCGGTTCCCGTTCTAACCAGCAAGATTTCTGTTGTTTGCAGGTGCCGTGAGCGATGTGGAGATGCAGGAACACTATGATGAGTTTTTTGAGGTGAGAGAACTGAACTCTGTGACTGATAGACCACGAGTCTTAAACCACTGTGGTCTCCCTTCAGGAGGTTTTTACAGAAATGGAGGAGAAGTATGGGGAAGTAGAGGAGATGAACGTCTGTGACAACCTGGGAGACCACCTGGTGGGGAACGTGTACGTCAAGGTAGGAGCCAGGGCGAGACGGCGGCGTGGCCGGATGGCAAGCACTTCTGTTTTTGTCTTTTCAGTTTCGCCGTGAGGAAGATGCGGAAAAGGCTGTGATTGACTTGAATAACCGTTGGTTTAATGGACAGCCGATCCACGCCGAGCTGTCACCCGTGACGGACTTCAGAGAAGCCTGCTGCCGTCAGTATGAGATGGGGTGAGTGAGGAGTGGCCAGTGACGTGACTGAGGTAGTAAATGTCTCCTTCCAACCCACCCACAGAGAATGCACACGAGGCGGCTTCTGCAACTTCATGCATTTGAAGCCCATTTCCAGAGAGCTGCGGCGGGAGCTGTATGGCCGCCGTCGCAAGAAGTGAGTATTCCTGTGCCCGTTGTTAAGCTCAGGGCACGGTTTTCTTTATTTTCCTTGGTTGCAGGCATAGATCAAGATCCCGATCCCGGGAGCGTCGTTCTCGGTCTAGAGACCGTGGTCGTGGCGGTGGCGGTGGCGGTGGTGGAGGTGGCGGCGGACGGGAGCGTGACAGGAGGCGGTCGAGAGATCGTGAAAGATCTGGGCGATTCTGAGCCATGCCATTTTTACCTTATGTCTGCTAGAAAGTGTTGTAGTTGATTGACCAAACCAGTTCATAAGGGGAATTTTTTTTAAAAAACAACAAAAAAAAAAACATACAAAGATGGGTTTCTGAATAAAATTTGTAGTGATAACAGTATTCTTGGTGTAACTTATTTCTTGTGGAAGTTC